GGATAACAGCAAGTACAAAATCTGATTCCAACTTTTCCCAGCTCAAAACCTTCACAAACACTTTCACTTGTTCCCGAATCAACACCTCACAGGCCTTGCTTTGGCAAACGGCTCCTGATCCCAGCTTCCTGGCATCTCCCTCCTTTCCTCCTCCCATTCCCACCACCTGTCTCAGTGCACTCCCAGGATGGGAGCTGACATGGACTGTATTTCTCAGTCTACACTGCACATTTCCTAGGCAGAGACTAGGGCCGTCTTGGTGCTTGTTGCATGAACAGATTTAGCTCCACCCTGACACGTAAACTGGATTTCCTGATATCTCCTTAAACAGGCCTTCCGTAGCCAGGGGGGCATGTCGAGCCCGAGTGTCGGTGTATCTTAAGTTTGTCTGGGCCTCCGTTTCCTTAACTCTAAAGTGAAGAGTTAGAACACAGATTGTATTTAAACACCCTGGTTGGGAGCTGCAGTGCCCTGAATTCCCCCTCTTACTCCACCCCCTCAATACTGACACACAGCCGACACTCAATAAAAGTTTGTTGAATTGACAAAAATAAATTTGCGGCTTCTTGCCCAGTACTTGGCACTTAGAGGCCCTCAATAAATGACTATCGAGTTTATATTTCATCTCCCCAACGCATTTGTGACATTCTTAAGGGCGTGAACCATGTACTCAATAGGGCCCTGATGATAGAAAAGAAAATCAGCTTGGTCCCTGTTCTCAAGTTCATAGTTTAGTGTGGGAGACTAATACAATAACTCGCCGATTCAACAGATATTTTTCCAACGTCCGTATGTATTGGGTGGAAAAGGTGAGGCAAGAGTTGTATTTCCCAGACTCCTGAACAGGTTGCGAGATGATTGACTCCTGAGGGAGACCTTCTCACCTTTTCATTGGTTGTCGCTGGCCCTCTCGTCTATCACCCAACCAACCCCGAATGCCTCTTGTAAGCCCCACCTCCGGCAGCCAGCCAATCAGAAGTGCCGGGGGCCAGGGTGCTGCTGGGGCACTGACGCGGTTTCGATTCTAGCGAAAAATGATTTGGCTCGGACTGTCCCGTGACAGGCGGTGCGAGGAGGCCAGGCCCGCGCCCGCCGAGCCCTAGGGCCGCTGCTGCCGACAGCCATGGAGGACGAGCAGCCTGACAGCCTGGAGGGCTGGGTGCCGGTCCGGGAGGGCCTCTTCGCCGAGCCCGAGAGGCACCGGCTGCGCTTCCTGGTGGCCTGGAACGGCGCGGAGGGCAAGTTCGCTGTGACTTGTCACGACCGTACCGCGCAGCAGCGGCGGCTGCGCGAGGGGGCCCGGTTGGGGCCCGAGCCCGAGCCCAAGCCTGAGGCCGCCGTCTCCCCGTCCAGCTGGGCCGGCCTGCTCTCGGCCGCGGGGCTCCGCGGCGCGCACCGGCAGTTGGCGGCGCTGTGGCCGCCTCTGGAGCGCTGCTTCCCGCGGCTGCCGCCGGAGCTGGACGTGGGCGGCGGCGGGGCCTGGGGTCTGGGGCTCGGGCTGTGGGCGCTGCTGTGGCCGACGCGCGCGGGTCCCGGCGAGGCGGCGCTGCAGGAGCTGTGCGGGCAGCTGGAACGCTATCTGGGCGCGGCGGCCGACGGCTGCGGCGGCGCCACAGTGCGCGACGCACTCTTCCCGGCTGAGGGCGGCGCGGCCGACTGCGAAAGCCCGCGCGAGTTCCGGGAGCGGGCCTTGCGCGCGCGGTGGGTCGAGGCGGACGCGCGGCTGCGCCAGGTAAGCGAGGCCCGGTCGCCGGCGTTCGTCCGTGACTTGAGCTTTATTCACATTTGCTTTCTAGGTTATTCAAGGACACGGAAAAGCCAACACCATGGTAGCATTAATGAACGTTTACCAAGAGGAAGATGAAGCATACCAGGAATTGGTTACCGTGGCAACCATGTTCTTCCAGTACTTATTGCAGCCATTTAGGGCTATGCGAGAAGTTGCAACTTTATGTAAGCTTGATATTTTGGTATGTTTTTTTAAAATTTTTACTTTATCAGACTTACTAAGAAAATTTTCCCTTCTGTCTGTAGAAGTCTTTGGATGAGGATGACCTAGGTCCTAGAAGGGTAGTTGCCCTGGAGAAAGAAGCTGAAGAATGGACCAGACGGGCTGAAGAAGCTGTCGTCTCTATTCAGGATATCACAGTGAATTATTTTAAGGAGACAGTAAAAGCATTAGCAGGTGATAATTTAAAAAATGCTATATGAAGATACTGTAATTATATTTTATTTTTATAATCCAACAGGAATGCAGAAAGAAATGGAACAGGATGCGAAGAGATTTGGTCAGGCTGCCTGGGCCACAGCAATTCCCAGGTTGGAAAAACTTCAGCTAATGCTAGCTCGAGAGACTCTGCAACTCATGAGAGCGAAAGAGTTGTGTTTAAATCACAAAAGAGCTGAAATTCAGGGAAAGGTAAGACAAAGATAAACATAACTTTGTTTTAATAACTTATTTTTCTTTTTTCTATGAAAATAAGATGGAAGATCTTCCAGAACAAGAAAAAAATACAAATGTTGTAGATGAATTAGAAATACAATTTTATGAAATTCAATTAGAACTATATGAAGTTAAATTTGAGATATTAAAAAACGAAGAAATACTGCTTACTACACAGTTGGACTCTCTTAAAAGACTTATAAAAGGTAAAATTTAAGTATATAGATTGCAATGTTTATATGTTTTAAACAATCATTAATACATTTTTAGAAAAACAAGATGAAGTTGTCTATTACGATCCATGTGAAAATCCAGAGGAACTTAAAGTCATTGACTGTGTGGTGGGGCTGCAGGATGATAAGAATTTGGAAGTGAAAGAACTCAGAAGGCAGTGCCAGCAGCTGGAGTCTAAACGGGGCAGGATCTGTGCCAAAAGAGCCTCTCTCCGGAGTAGAAAGGTAGGTACGCTCAGAGCGGCTTTCTTTTCTTTAACCATGTAGGTGATTTGTATTATTCCACCAGGATCAGTGCAAAGAAAATCATCGGTTCAGATTGCAACAGGCTGAAGAAAGCATAAGATACTCTCGTCAGCATCACAGTATTCAGATGGTGAGTCTCCTCCGAAGGAAAATGTTCTATGTCAATTTACAAATATACATTTGTTTAAATATAGAAAAGAGACAAGATAAAAGAAGAGGAGCAAAAGAAAAAAGAATGGATCAACCAAGAACGTCAAAAAACACTCCAACGATTGAGATCATTTAAAGATGTAAGTTCTATAAACAATCACCTCATCTACACGCAGATTGCTCACCATGGTTTTTCATTTTCAGAAACGCCTAGCTCAATCTGTCCGAAACACCTCTGGCTCAGAACCTGTGGCTCCAAACCTGCCAAGTGATCTTTCCCAGCAGATGTGCTTGCCAGCTTCCCACGCGGTGTCAGTAATTCACCCGTCCTCTAGGAAAACTAGAGGTGTTCCCCTATCGGAAGCTGGTAATGTGAAAAGCCCCAAGTGTCAAAACTGTCATGGAAATATCCCTGTCCAGGTTTTTGTTCCAGTTGGTGATCAAACACATTCCAAATCCAGTGAGGAATTGTCACTGCCACCACCTCCTCCTCCTCCACCACCACCACCGCCGCCACCGCCGCCCCCACCCCCTCCTCTCCGTGCTCTGTCCTCATCCTCTCAAGCTGCAACTCATCAGAACTTAGGCTTCCGGGCTCCAGTGAAAGATGACCAGCCACGTCCTCTAGTGTGCGAATCACCTGCTGAGCGACCACGTGACTCCTTGGAAAGTTTTTCATGTCCAGGTAATCCACTGGAATTCTGTCCCTGCTCCCCATGATAGTACTAGCTCTGCTTATTCAATTTCAGGATCTATGGATGAAGTGTTGGCCTCCTTAAGGCATGGCAGAGCTCCTCTCCGGAAGGTGGAAGTGCCGGCGGTGCGCCCTCCCCACGCCTCAATCAATGAGCACATTCTGGCTGCCATAAGGCAAGGGGTCAAACTGAAGAAAGTTCACCCTGATCTTGGCCCAAACCCCAGCAGCAAACCAACCAGCAACAGACGCACCAGTGACCTTGAGAGGAGCATCAAGGCTGCGCTCCAGAGAATCAAGAGGGTGTCTGCTGACTCTGAGGAGGACAGTGATGAGCAGGACCCTGGCCAGTGGGATGGTTAGGCTCAAGTTTGACAAAGGCACCTGCCACAGTAGGCTTGAATAAAGTGGGTGAGTCTTAGACCTATCGAAAAGCATACTAACAGGGTGCTGATAGATGGGCCACATAACACCCCGGAAGATCAGCAGGGCCTTGTGTAGGCTGCTGCAGCATTTTTTTTTTTTTTCTTTTTTGAGATGGAGTCTCACTCTGTCGCCCAGGCTGGGGTGCAGTGGCGCCATCTCGGCTCACCGCAAGCTCCGCTTCCCAGGCTGGGGTGCAGTGGTGCGATCTTGGCTCACTGCAAGCTCCGCCTCCTGGGTTCACGCCATTCTCCTGCCTCAGCCTCCCGAGTAGCTGGGACTACAGGCGCCACCACCTTGCCCAACTAATTTTTTGTATTTTTTAGTAGAGACGAGGTTTCACCGTGTTAGCCAGGATGGTCTCGATCTTCTGACCTCGTGATCCGCCTGCCTCAGACTCCCAAAGTGCTGGGATTACAGGTGTGAGCCACCACGCCCAGCCTTTTTTTTTTCTTTCTTTTGAGACAGAATCTCTCTGTCATCCAGGCTAGAGTGCAGTGGCACGATCTTGGCTTACTGCAACCTCCACCTCCCAGGTTCAAGCAATTCTCTGTCTCAGCCTCCCGAGTAGCTGGGATTACAGGCATGCACCACCACGCCTGGCTAATTTTTGTATATTTAAGTAGAGACAAGGTTTCGCTATGTTGGCCAGGCTGGTCTTGAACTCCTGACCTCGTGATCCACCTGCCTTGGCCACCCAAAGTGTTGGGATTATAGGCATGAGCCACCGTGCCTGGCTGATGCTGGAGCTTTTATGTGACATGGTGACTCTTAAAACTGGGGAGGGACGTAGAGATGAGAGTTTCACACACCAGCCCATAGGTGGGATGTCAAGACCCATCGGAAGTGTCGCTGGCCTAAGAGAAGAGCACTTATTTCTCACCATGGCTGATCTAGAATTGTTCCCTGATTCTGAAAGAAGTTTACACTACACTGGTAAGCAGTACTATTAGACTACTGACTGTGGCCTTCTGTGCATATGGAATAATGATTTCTCAGATTTGTAGGCTTGAATGTGAATGTTATTTTATCAGTAATCAGAATAAATTGCTTATATTCAGGAGTTATTTTAAATATTTAAATGAAATTTATTTTAGGCACCAAGCACTACATAAACTCATAATAACTATTTGCAATGCATTAGCATCACTCACGGGGTAATGAAAACATACCTTAGCTGCTGTAAAAGCAAAGTCTTCCGTGTCCGGGTGGGCTGAAAGTTTTTAATAAAATTTTAGCTAAACATTTGTTTAAGTGAATACTAAGGATGGAGCAATAGTGTTATTTTCCTCAGGAACTGAAGTCTCATGCTGAAGTATTTTCTCCTTAAAATTAAATTTTTAAAATCAGGGAAGGGGAAGGGACTGATGCAAAGCAGTCCGTTCATTTCTCAGACTGCGAGCATCCCTACTAACCTCATCACCCTCACTCTGGTGATATTACTCCTGGGTCTCCACAGAACAAAAGGAACGCACCTCGTTTACAAAGAAAGTCCTGATTGATATAGAACAGAAATCTTCCTACTTCAGTTTTTTTGTTTTTTTTTTTGAGACAGAGTCTTGCTCTGTCAACCAGGCTGGAGTGCGGTGGCACGATCTCAGCTCACTGCAACCTCTGCCTCCTGGGTTCAAGTGATTCTCCTGCCTCAGCCTCTCGAGTAGCTGGGACTACAGGCGTGTGCCACCACACCCAGCTAATTTTTATATTTTTAGTAGAGATGGGGTTTCACCATGTTGGCAGGATGGTCTCGATCTCTTGACCTCGTGATCCTCCCACCTTGGCCTCCCAAATGCTGGGGGTTACAGGCGTGAGCCACCACACCTGGCCTTCCAGTGTCTTAACTAACTGGTACACAGCAGCCTGAGGGGCCTCAGTTGGCACAGCTGGGAGGGGCGTGAGTCCCTTTCAGCAGCTGCAGCCTGGGTCTCCCTCTGTGGCATGGCCACTGCCAGGTTTCCCAGCCACTGCCAGGTTGCCCACGGGTCTGTCATGTGTGCTACCTTTTCAGAATGCAAATCCAACTCCTGTGTATGAATGAATGTGCCTCACTGTGCTGGCCCAGGCCTGATGGGCCAAGCCCTGACTCTGCACTGGCCCCTGTACCTGCCGCTCCCACCCAGGTTCCCAGGGGTGTTCCAGTGGGGGACGCAACCTGCGGGCTACTCGCTGGGCATCAGGTCCAGATCCCAGAGACAGGTCCAGTGGCTGTGGCCCAGGCCTCCTTCCCCACCACAGACAGGCCAGGCTCAGCATCAAACTTCCTAGGGAAAGAATTTGGAATTGAAAAAGTAGCAAAATCACAACTTTGTGGGACTTTTCTTATGCATATTTTGCAGTTTGGCATTGTTTGTAATTACGTATTTATAATTTCAGTATTTTGAGATACCAGCGAGCTTAATCAGGCTAAAATAATTCTCAGAATTTGCTTTCTAAGGGCTGCCAAACACAAGAGGCCTTTGAAAAAAGGATCCTTTTCAAAAGAACGTTCTCACAATAAAAATTCCTGGCCCAATTGTGTCTTCTGTGCATCAACGCTTCCTTTCC